GGTTCAAGCAATTCTCCTGCCTCAGCCTCCCAAGTAGCTGGGATCACAGACAACCACTACCCCACCCAGCTGATTTTTTTTTTTTTTTTTGAGATGGAGTCTCTCTCTGTCACCCAGGCTGGAGTGCAGTGGCGCGATCTCGGCTTACTGCAAGCTCCGCCTGTAGCTGGGACTACAGGCGCCCACCACCACGCCCGGCTAATTTTGTTTTTGTATTTTTAGTAGAGACGGGGTTTCACTGTGTTAGCCAGGATGGTCTCAATCTCCTGACCTCGTGATATGCCCACCTCGGCTTCCCAAAGTGCCGGGATTACAGACGTGAGCCACCGTGCCAGGCCCAAAGCACTTTTTTATAGCCCCTAGTTTGCTGTTGTGTCTGTTTCCTCTACGGCCCGCACAGCCTGGGTTTGAATTCTGGCTCTCCATGGCCTTGGGCAAGTTGGTTAACTTTTTGTGTCTCAATTTCCCCACTTGTAAAGTGGGGCTGGGGAAAAACCCTACCTCATAGGGAACATTAAGTGAGTTCATGAAAGCCCTCGGTGTGTGGCATGCGATAACCACTACCTAAGCATAAGGTATGTTTACATGCACTGGTTGTTTACCACGACGCACCAGCATTCATTCAAGTTATTTTCTTCCAGAGTCTGCCTGGAATGTAGAACCGGCCAGCTCTCCTCCTCAAACAGTTCCTGCAACCTCTGGTTATCTGTGTGGGCAGAGGCGGGAGTGTGGGTGTGTGGCCCTGCCCTGGGACAGGGATGACGAGAGAGCATGTGCTTGTGTCCAGAGCTGTCCCCTTCCCTGCTCAGGGGCCACCAAATATGTCCATGGTCTCTGCTGCCTGGTCAACGGCCACCCCGGGCTGCCGTCTCCTGGCCAGACCTGGAGCTCACAAGCTAATTTTAGAAATGACTGGTCGACTCAGCTGCTGCTATCACATTGGCCCAGAAGGAGGGTGGGGGGAGGACGGGTCGGGGAGGGGCAGTAAGGGGAAGGGATGTGTGTCGGTGTGTGTGGAGAGGGTGCTCCTTCGCTCCTGCTTTCCCGGCTCGGTGGGGTCCCTTCGCGGCCACCCGGGGAGACGTCTTAGACAGTCGTGGTTCCTGTGATCTGTGTCCTCTTTGCAGAAGGTACTATTGGGCTGGGTTTTAGACGGGCACCTTCTTCTCTCCCCACTGTGTCCCTGTGTGTCAGTTCTGTGTCCATCTCATGTGCTGCGTGTGTCTGTAAAGCCTCATTCCGTGCTGTCTGGCAGGAAGCTCCATCTCATCTCATCATCTCACGGCCCTGGCACTGCCTCAGCATGGCCATCTCATCACGCCTCGCCCTGTGGGAGCAGAAGGAAAGTGACACTCATGGCTGGGGCTGCAGCCAGAGCTCTCTCTTTCCTTGCTTCTGCAAAACAGATTCGGGAAGAGGACAAGAGCCCTCCACCATCCTCGCCCCCTCCTCTTTTCTCTGTCATCCCAGGGGGCTTCATTAAGCAACTGGTCCGGGGGACTGAAAAAGAGGCCAAGGAAGCGAGACAGAGGAAGCAGTTAGCTGTCGCCTCTCCAGAACGAGAGGTAAGTGGTTCCTAAGAAGGAGGACCGTATGCCAGGTGGATGGGATTCTACCCATTTATCACAGGTGGAGACTGAGGCCAAAAGAGGTCAAGTGATTTTCCCAAGGTCATCAGACCAGATAGAGGCAGAGCGAGGGGGAGAGCCTGTGTGTTCTCTGCTCTCACAAGATGCCTGGAAAAGGACCAGTCTGGTGAGTGAGGTGGCCGGGGTGGTGCCACAGAGCTATGTAGGCATGGTTGTGTTCTTTCTCCCAGATCCCAGAAATTTCCATCAGCCAACCCAACAGCAAGTCCAGCAGTGGCACCAGATCTGGAAGCCAGCAGATCTCTCAGGACGACCAGTCAAGCTCTCCTGGGAGCTCAGACATTCTGGGCAAGGAGAGCGAGGGGTCCCGCAGCCCCGACCCTGAGCAGATGACAAGCATCAATGGTGAGAAGGCCCAGGAGCTGGGCTCCAGTGCGACACCAACCAAAAAGACTGTCCCCTTCAAGAGGGGCGTGAGGAGGGGTGATGTGTTGTTGATGGTGGCCAAGCTGGACCCGGACTCAGCCAAGCCAGAGAAGACTCATCCCCATGACGCCCCCCCTTGCAAGACCTCTCCCCCCGCCACAGATACTGGAAAGGAAAAGAAAGGGGAGACCTCTAGGACTCCTTGTGGCTCCCAGGCCAGCACCGAGATCTTGGCCCCGAAAGCTGAGAAGACCCGGACTGGGGGTCTTGGGGACCCAGGCCAAGGAACTGTGGCACTGAAAAAAGGCGAGGAGGGTCAAAGCATAGTGGGGAAGGGGCTTGGGACCCCCAAGACCACAGAGCTGAAAGAGGCTGAGCCCCAGGGCAAAGACAGGCAGGGGACCAGGCCCCAAGCCCAAGGGCCCGGCGAGGGGGTGCGACCAGGGAAAGCAGAGAAGGAGGGAGCAGAGCCCACAAACACGGTGGAAAAGGGGAATGTCTCTAAGGACGTAGGGAGTGAAGGGAAGCACGTAAGGCCCCAAATCCCTGGGAGAAAGTGGGGAGGTTTCCTGGGAAGAAGGAGTAAGTGGGACGGTCCCCAGAATAAGAAGGACAAAGAAGGGGTGCTCTTAAGTAAGGCAGAGAAGACAGGTGAGCCTCAGACCCAGATGGAGAAGACAAGCCAAGTGCAGGGCGAGTTGGGGGACGATCTGAGAATGGGGGAGAAAGCAGGTGAGCTTCGGAGCACGACTGGGAAGGCAGGTGAGTCCTGGGATAAGAAGGAAAAGATGGGGCAACCCCAGGGTAAGTCCGGGAACGCAGGTGAAGCTCGGAGTCAGACAGAGAAGGGCTGTGAAGCCCCAAAGGAGGTGAGCACAATGGTGGAGTCGCCAGCAGCTCCTGGGAAGGGAGGCTGGCCAGGAAGCCGTGGGCAGGAAGCAGAGGAGCCCTGCTCAAGAGCAGGTGATGGGGCTGGTGCCCTGGAGACAGAGCTGGAAGGACCCAGCCAGCCTGCTCTGGAGAAGGATGCAGAAAGGCCTCGGATACGGAAGGAGAACCAAGACGGGCCAGCCCCGCAGGAGGAGGGCAAAGGAGGCCAGAGCAGAGACTCAGACCAGGTGAGGGGGCTGCGGCCCTGGGAGCGGGAAGCGCTGGTTTAATTTACGTGATGTTGGTTCTCAGGCTCCTGAGGACAGATGGTATGAGGCAGAGAAAGTCTGGCTGGCTCAGAAGGATGGATTTACTCTTGGTAAGTAGGGGTGTTAGCACCTTTGGAGGGTCGTTCCCCTTCTCTCTCTGGGATGTCCAACCAGCTACGGTGCTAAAGCCAGATGAGGGAACAGCAGACCTGCCAGCAGGAAGGGTGAGACTTTGGATTGATGCTGACAAAACCATCACTGAGGTGGATGAGGAGCATGTCCATCGGGTGAGTCCCCTGTCCCGCCGTCCCCCAGCATGGCCAGAGGAGACTCTGTGTGATGGTTTCACAGGCCAACCCTCCTGAGCTGGACCAGGTCGAGGACCTGGCCTCTCTCATCAGTGTCAACGAATCCAGTGTCCTGAACACGCTTCTGCAGCGCTACAAAGCTCAGCTGCTGCACACCTGCACAGGGCCTGATCTGATTGTCCTCCAGCCCCGGGGGCCCTCGGTGCCTTCTGCAGGGAAGGTGAGGTGGGACCATTGTGGGCAGGGCTGAGGTGGGATGGCTGATACCTGTGATCTTCCTGCAGGTGCCCAAGGGCCGCCGGGATGGCCTGCCTGCCCACATTGGCTCCATGGCACAGCGGGCATACTGGGCGCTGCTGAACCAGCGGAGAGACCAGAGCATTGTGGCCCTGGGCTGGAGTGGCGCTGGGAAGACCACCTGCTGTGAGCAGGTCCTGGAACACCTGGTGGGGATGGCAGGCAGTGTGGATGGCAGGGTCTCAGGTATGGTGGTCTCTAGGTGACATGGAGAGTTGAGTGACATGTGGCCCCATGCTGCCCCCAACAGTGGAGAAGATCCGAGCCACCTTCACTGTCCTCCGGGCCTTCGGCTCTGTGTCCATGGCCCACAGCCGCAGTGCCACCCGGTTCTCCATGGTGATGTCGCTGGACTTCAACGCTACAGGCCGCATCACAGCTGCTCAGCTCCAGGTGAGGCCTCTCGGGGGATGTGCAAGGGGGCCACTGACTGGGTGCCCCTCTTCTCTCCCTGCAGACAATGCTTTTGGAGAAGAGCCGCGTGGCACGGCAGCCGGAAGGGGAAAGTAACTTCCTGGTTTTCTCCCAGATGCTGGCTGGATTGGACTTGGATCTCAGGTGAGCACTTGGGGCAGGAAGAGACAGCTGAGCCCCTGACTCCTGGTTCCTTCTGTGCTTCCAGGACGGAGCTGAACCTGCACCAGATGGCAGATAGCAGCTCCTTTGGCATGGGCGTGTGGTCCAAGGTAAGGAGGAGGTCCCTCACGGGTGGGATGTGCTTGTTTTCTTCCTCTCTCCCTTTGCCCGCAGCCTGAAGATAAACAGAAGGCGGCAGCTGCCTTTGCCCAGCTCCAGGGTGCCATGGAGATGCTCGGCATCTCAGAGAGCGAGCAGCGGGCTGTTTGGCGGGTCCTGGCAGCCATCTACCACCTGGGTGCGGCGGGGGCCTGCAAAGGTACGTCCTTCCTGCCGGGCTCACCTGGGAGGACTGCCACGCCTCTGTTTTGTCCCCTTTGCAGTGGGTCGGAAGCAGTTCATGAGGTTTGAGTGGGCAAACTACGCAGCTGAGGCCCTGGGCTGCGAGTATGAGGAGCTGAACACGGCCACCTTCAAGCACCACCTTCGACAGATCATCCAGCAAATGACGTTTGGGCCAAGCCGATGGGGCCTCGAGGATGAGGAAACCAGCTCAGGTACATGGCTGCTGCCTCTTTGGGTGAGCTGGACCAAGAATGCTGATTCTGTCCTCTTTCCCAGGGCTCAAGATGACAGGAGTGGACTGTGTGGAGGGGATGGCCTCGGGCCTGTACCAGGAACTCTTTGCGGCTGTGGTCTCACTCATCAACAGGTAACGGGGCCTTTTCCTAGGCACACAGTTGGTCAGACATTCCACCTCTCTCTTCTCTCCCTAGATCCTTTTCCTCCCACCATCTCTCCATGGCCTCCATCATGGTGGTGGACTCTCCAGGCTTCCAGAACCCCCGGCACCAGGGCAAGGACCGGGCGGCCACCTTTGAGGAGCTGTGCCACAACTACGCCCATGAGCGCCTGCAGCTGCTGTTCTACCAGCGGACCTTTGTCTCCACGCTACAGCGATATCAAGAGGTATGCCTGGGCTGGAGCAGGGCTTTCACCAGAGTGCTAACTTTTAAATCCTGTTATTTTCCAGGAAGGTGTTCCTGTGCAGTTTGACCTCCCGGACCCCTCCCCAGGGACCACCGTGGCTGTTGTGGATCAAAATCCCTCTCAGGTAACACAGGGCCCAGCCAATCCAGGCTCTCACAGGGCCCTTCAGTGAATCCTGGTTCTCCCAGCAGGTCCGCTTACCAGCTGGAGGAGGTGCCCAGGATGCCAGAGGCCTTTTCTGGGTCTTAGATGAGGAAGTCCATGTAGAGGGCTCCAGTGACAGTGTGGTGCTCGAGCGTCTGTGTGCTGCTTTCGAGAAGAAAGGAGCTGGGACTGAAGGTAAGGAAGCAGGGGGCTGGGGATGGGGCCTGTCCAGCACTCATGCCACCATGTCTGTTTCCAGGGTCCTCTGCCCTGCGGACCTGTGAGCAGCCCCTCCAGTGTGAGATTTTCCACCAGTTGGGATGGGACCCTGTGCGGTACGACCTCACGGGCTGGCTCCACAGAGCCAAGCCCAACCTCTCGGCCCTGGATGCACCCCAGGTCCTGCACCAGTCAAAAAGGTGAGTTGGGTCAGGGTTGGGGACGGGGATGGAGCTCCTCTCTCTTTTCCCTCCTCCCCACCAGAGAGGAGCTGCGGAGTCTATTCCAGGCCCGGGCCAAGCTGCCTCCTGTGTGCCGGGCTGTGGCAGGCCTGGAGGGCACCTCCCAGCAGGCCCTGCAGAGGAGCCGCATGGTGAGGAGGACCTTTGCCAGCAGCCTTGCCGCGGTGAGGAGGAAAGCCCCGTGCTCCCAGATCAAGCTGCAGATGGTGAGTGGGCACCCTGTCTCATGGTGTCCTGGAACTGGCCCTGACCTCCCTCTATTTGGTCTAGGATGCGCTGACCAGCATGATCAAAAGGTCCCGGCTGCACTTTATCCACTGCCTGGTACCAAACCCTGTGGTGGAAAGCAGGAGTGGGCAGGAATCTCCACCACCACCGCAGCCTGGTAGAGACAAGCCTGGGGCAGGTGGACCTCTGGCCCTGGATATCCCAGCACTGAGGGTCCAGCTTGCTGGGTTCCACATCCTGGAGGCTCTGCGTCTGCATAGGACAGGTAAGAGACAGCTAGGACACAGCACCTTGTCTTGCTCTTCTCCTGCCTGCTCCTACCTCCCTAGGCTATGCTGACCACATGGGGCTCACTCGCTTCCGCCGGCAATTCCAGGTGCTGGACGCTCCACTCCTGAAGAAGCTCATGTCGACCTCCGAGGGAATAGATGAAAGGAAGGTAGGTGGAGCACATGCGAGAGGGGTGAAGGCGCTGTCTAACTTCTCTCTAATTTTTTCCCCAGGCCGTGGAGGAGCTCCTGGAGACCCTGGATCTGGAAAAGAAGGCGGTGGCTGTGGGGCACAGCCAAGTGAGTAGAGCTGCTTTCTTACAACATTCGCCGAGGACTCACCTGAAACCTTCCCTCTCCCCAGGTTTTTCTCAAGGCAGGTGTGATCTCCAGGCTTGAGAAGCAGCGAGAGAAGCTGGTATCTCAGAGCATCGTTCTCTTCCAGGCGGCTTGCAAGGGCTTTCTGTCTCGCCAGGAATTCAAGAAGCTGAAGGTACTGCATGCCGTTCCCATGAGGAGTCTGATGACCCTCCAGTCTGTGTTCTCCTTCCCTGCAGATTCGCCGACTGGCTGCACAGTGCATCCAGAAGAATGTGGCTGTGTTCCTCGCAGTCAAGGACTGGCCATGGTGGCAGCTGCTTGGTTCCCTCCAGCCTCTACTTAGTGCCACCATTGGAACTGAGCAGCTCCGAGCCAAGGAGGTCAGTCTATGTGGCAGGCAGGGTGCTGGGTGAATGGTTTCTGTTCATGTGTTTGTTTTTGTAGGAGGAGCTTACAACGCTAAGACGGAAGCTAGAAAAATCAGAGAAGTTGCGGAATGAACTCCGGCAGAACACAGATCTGCTAGAAAGCAAGGTATCCCCATCCCTCCTCTTGGGTCCTTGTGGCCGTTCCTTGATCACCCCATTCCCCATCTCAGATTGCTGACTTGACCTCTGACCTTGCCGATGAGCGCTTCAAAGGTGATGTGGCCTGCCAGGTGCTGGAGAGTGAGCGGGCAGAGCGGCTACAGGCCTTCCGGGAGGTCCAGGAGCTCAAGGTGAGTGGTCAGGGGTGGCCAGGGGTGGCTGACTCTAGTTTAGACCTTGAGCCCTTTCTTCTAGAGCAAGCATGAACAAGTCCAGAAAAAACTGGGAGATGTGAATAAACAGTTGGAAGAAGCCCAGCAGAAAATTCAGTTGAATGACTTGGAAAGGAATCCCACTGGAGGAGGTGAGCAGCCTGGGACCCTTGGGGCTGGAAGGCTTATCCTGGTCTCCCTGACTCCGTTAAACAGCAGACGAGTGGCAGATGCGCTTCGACTGTGCTCAGATGGAGAACGAGTTCCTCAGAAAGCGTCTGCAGCAATGCGAGGAGAGGCTGGACTCGGAGCTGACAGCCAGGAAAGAGCTGGAGCAAAAGGTAAGATGTGGGGATAGTCTGGGCCACAGAAGGAGCCGGGTAATTCATTCTATTACTCTTACAGCTTGGGGAGTTGCAAAGTGCTTATGACGGGGCCAAGAAGATGGCTCACCAACTGAAGAGGAAGTGCCACCATCTTACCTGTGACCTTGAGGATACCTGCGTCCTGCTAGAGAACCAACAAAGTCGAAACCATGAGCTGGAGAAGAAGCAGAAGAAGTGAGTTGCATCTCTCACCATCACCTGGGCTGCGGGGCCCTGACACGTGCTCTGCTTTGCACAGGTTTGACCTGCAGCTGGCCCAGGCCCTAGGTGAGTCAGTGTTTGAGAAGGGTCTCCGTGAGAAAGTGACCCAGGAGAACACCAGTGTCCGGTGGGAGCTAGGCCAGCTTCAGCAGCAGCTGAAGGTAAGGGATGGGGGACACAGAGCTATCTTGGCACTCCAGATCTCTGTCCTCTTTGTCTCTGTAGCAAAAGGAGCAGGAAGCCTCACAGCTGAAGCAGCAGGTGGAGATGCTACAGGACCATAAACGGGAGCTGCTGGGGTCACCCTCTCTGGGGGAAAATTGCGTTGCTGGCTTGAAGGAGAGGCTCTGGAAGTTGGAATCCAGCGCCCTTGAGCAACAGAAAATCCAGAGCCAGCAGGAAAACACCATCAAGCAGCTGGAGCAGGTAGGAAAGCCCTGTCTCAGGGCAACACCCTGACCCTCACGTGCTGTCCTTGCTGCCCCCGCAGCTCCGCCAGCGGTTTGAGCTGGAGATCGAGCGGATGAAGCAGATGCACCAGAAGGACCGTGAGGACCAGGAGGAGGAACTGGAGGATGTCCGTCAGTCCTGCCAGAAGCGGGTACGTGAGCAGTGAACACAGCTGTGCCCTTGCCCTGTGATGTTTCTTCCCTGTGTATCCACAGCTTCATCAGCTGGAAATGCAGCTGGAGCAAGAGTATGAAGAGAAGCAGATGGTCCTCCATGAGAAGCAAGATTTGGAAGGCTTGATCGGAACCCTCTGTGACCAGGTAAGGGGGAGACATTGGCAGACATTCAGAGGCCTAAGCTCATGGGTCTCCCTTTGGCTTTCAGATTGGCCATCGGGACTTTGATGTGGAGAAGCGACTTCGGAGAGACCTCAGGAGGACACATGCACTGTTGTCAGACGTGCAGCTCCTTCTGGGCACCATGGAGGATGGCAAGACATCAGTCAGCAAGGAGGAGCTGGAGAAAGTGCACAGCCAGGTGGGTGTCACGGGATCCCCTTGAGAATCAGGTTCTTCTCTTCTCCACCTCTTGCCTGGTCCAGCTGGAGCAGAGTGAAGCCAAGTGTGAGGAGGCCTTGAAGACGCAGAAGGTGCTCACAGCGGACCTGGAGAGCATGCACAGCGAGCTGGAGAACATGACGCGGAACAAGAGCCTGGTACCTGTCCCTTCCTGCAGCTGCAGGGACCTCCTTGCCTTGACCACTGATCTGCCTCCCCCAGGTGGATGAGCAGCTGTACAGGCTGCAGTTTGAGAAGGCGGACCTCCTGAAGCGCATCGATGAGGACCAGGATGACCTGAATGAGCTGATGCAGAAGCACAAGGACCTCATTGCTCAGGTAGTGAATGAGACCTTGGTGGAAGAAGCTCAATATATATACATTTTTTTTTTTGTCTCACCAGTCTGCTGCTGACATTGGGCAGATCCAAGAACTGCAGCTGCAGCTGGAGGAAGCCAAGAAGGAGAAGCACAAGCTACAAGAACAAGTATGTGCTCAGAGCCATCCTATAGTTGTATTAGATGTCCAATAGACTTCTCTCATACTTACAGCTGCAGGTGGCTCAGATGCGCATCGAGTACCTGGAACAGTCCACCGTGGATCGAGCCATCGTCAGCAGGCAGGAGGCGGTCATCTGTGACCTAGAGAACAAGACAGAGTTCCAGAAGGTGCAGATTAAGAGATTTGAGGTACGTAGTGATTCATAAATAGTGCCTGGGCCCCAAGGTGGGCATGTGTCTCTGCCCCTCCCAGGTCCTGGTGATCCGGCTTCGGGACAGCCTGATCAAGATGGGGGAGGAGCTTTCACAGGCGGCCACCTCCGAGTCCCAGCAGCGGGAGAGCAGCCAGTACTACCAGCGGCGCCTGGAAGAGCTGAAGGCCGACATGGAAGAGCTGGTGCAGCGGGAGGCAGAGGCCAGCCGGCGGTGCATGGAGCTGGTGAGTCCTGTCCCCATCATGGGCTCTTAGCGGGCCAACGTGTGTTTGCATCTTCTGTCCCCAGGAGAAGTACGTGGAGGAACTTGCAGCAGTGAGGCAAACCCTCCAGACAGACCTGGAGACATCCATTCGGCGGATTGCCGACCTGCAGGCTGCCTTGGAAGAAGTGGCATCCAGTGACAGTGATACTGAGAGGTAACTTGCTAGGGGCTCGGCGGGGCTGGGCGGATAACACACTCTTTCTTGTGCCTCTTACTAGTGTCCAGACGGCAGTGGATTGTGGCAGCAGCGGCCGAAAAGAGATGTAAGTTAACCCCAGGTAGAACTGAGCAGCTCTGTGCTGATGGTGTCCTGCAATCTTATTCTAGGGATAACGTCTCCATCCTCAGCTCCCAGCCAGAGGGCAGCCTGCAGTCCTGGTTGAGCTGTACTCTGTCCCTGGCCACAGATACTATGAGGACTCCTTCTCGACAGTCAGCCACCAGCAGCCGCATCCTCAGCCCCAGGTAAGAGTATCTCCTTGCTGCCTCTGGATGGCTTCTACAGACTGCATTTTTCTTCTTGGCACAGGATAAACGAAGAGGCTGGGGACACTGAGAGGACCCAGTCGGCATTGGCACTGAGCAGAGCCCGGTCCACCAATGTCCACAGCAAGACCTCAGGAGACAAGCCTGTTTCTCCCCACTTTGTCCGCCGGCAAAAGTACTGTCATTTTGGGGACGGCGAAGTGCTTGCCGTCCAGAGAAAGTCCACAGAGAGATTAGAACCTGCTTCCTCTCCCCTGGCTTCTCGGAGTACAAATACATCCCCGCTGTCGAGGGAAAAGCTGCCCAGTCCTTCAGCGGCCCTCTCGGAGTTCGTGGAAGGGCTCCGGAGGAAGAGAGCCCAGAGAGGCCAGGGGTCCACGCTGGGCCTAGAGGACTGGCCCACTCTCCCCATTTACCAGACGACTGGGGCCTCCACACTAAGGAGGGGCAGGGCTGGCAGTGACGAGGGAAACCTCTCGCTGAGGGTTGGGGCAAAGTCACCCCTGGAAATCGAAGGGGCCGCTGGTGGTCTCTTGAGGTCCACCAGCCTCAAATGCATCTCTTCAGACGGTGTTGGGGGCACAACCCTACTCCCCGAAAAGTCGAAAACCCAATTCAGTTCCTGCGAGTCCCTCTTAGAATCCAGACCGAGCATGGGGAGAAAACTGAGCTCTCCGACCACACCCAGGGACATGCTGTTGTCGCCCACACTGCGTCCTCGGAGGCGGTGTCTGGAGTCCTCTGTGGACGATGCGGGCTGTCCAGACCTTGGAAAGGAGCCGCTTGTTTTCCAGAACCGCCAGTTTGCCCACCTGATGGAGGAACCTCTAGGCAGTGACCCATTCAGCTGGAAACTCCCAAGCCTCGACTACGAACGCAAGACCAAAGTGGACTTCGATGACTTCCTCCCAGCTATCCGGAAGCCCCAGACACCTACCTCCTTGGCTGGATCAGCCAAAGGTGGGCAAGACGGTTCACAGCGTTCAAGCATCCACTTTGAAACGGAAGAGGCTAACCGTTCCTTTCTCTCGGGGATCAAGACCATTTTGAAGAAGAGCCCGGAGCCCAAGGAGGATCCCGCTCACCTGTCTGACTCGTCCTCATCCTCCGGCTCCATCGTGTCCTTCAAAAGTGCTGACAGCATCAAAAGTCGACCAGGAATCCCACGACTTGCGGGTGACGGTGGCGAGCGAACGTCCCCCGAGCGGAGAGAGCCAGGGACGGGGAGGAAAGACGACGATGTTGCGAGCATAATGAAGAAATACCTCCAGAAGTAGGAACCAGTTCAGGTAAAAGCAACAGGCTGGGGCTATTCTTGGGGCTCATTTTATTCTGTTCTCTTCCTTCTCACAGGAAGTAACATTTCTGCCAACAACAACATCCACTCCTACTCAGCTCTTCGTTCCCTGCAATTCCTGTCTTGCCCGACCCCTGCAGAGTGGAAGAAGGTGATGGATGGGCAGAGAAATGGGAGATGGACAGCTACCAGGGAAGAATCTGTGATTTGGGAGCCTTTTGGTGACATGCACATTCAAAGGACTAGGAAAGAATGGCTTTTTCAAACAGCATAAATAGAAAACCAGTGGGCCCGAGCGCTCACTGCTACATAATGAACGTGCCTGCCTTTTCCTAACAACATTTTAAGTCGGTAATTGGCCCGACAGGGGACGTGAACTGTACACTGAGTCACAGAATAGTACAGAAAATCTCAGAATGGCTTCACCTCCCATCAGGAAAGCCTCCCGTGTACCAAGCCCTGTAGAGACACATTTCTGGCATTTGGAGGAGTGCAGACGTTCAAAATAAGAAAGAGCTTCAGAGGACAACCGTCCCCTGGGTTCCCGGCCTTTTCCACATCAGAAGACTCTTTGATATGTTCCCCTCTTTCCCTAGGGCCCCTTGTTCTAAAGGATGCAGCCAGCAAACTAAACTGCTCTGATCATCTAAAAAAAAAGGATATGTTTCCCACAGAATAACCACAGATCTATATAACGAATGATCACTCAGTTAATATGATGCCTCTAAAAGATAAGTGGCCTGTCTCATCTAAAATAATCATAATATCAATAATAATATGATTTTATTGGGTGCTTACTAAAGCCCAGATGAGGGATTTACAATGCTTATCTTACTTAATCCTTATGAGACTGTCATAAAGTTGTCTTTATTTCACAGTTCAGGAAACAGAGGCACAGAGGAGTTCTGTAACTTACCAAACTAGGTTCAAAACTCAGATTTATCTGACTGCAAAGTCACTTTTTTTTTTTTTTTTGGATTTAGCTTCAAAAGGACATTGCCTTTACAAAGTTATTCTTAACCATGCTACAGTTTTTCTATTAGTTTTTTTGAAATATTGACACTCATTTGGGGGAATGCCCATCAGTTTCTTCACAAGCTTTTGCAAGGTTGGAGGCTTTAGGTTAAGTATTGTTGTTTTGGTCTCAACTCTTCCCTTAATAGTTAAGATAATGGAGACCCACAGAGGGCTAGAAACTTGCTCAGTATCAACCTAGTTAATTAGCAGTAACACTAATTTTAAATGCTAGTTTTTAAAATTCTGGGTCCTGAGCTCTTTATGTCACACTCAGCTTCAGCAAGTAATAGTTGAACACCTATCAGAGGGAGGGCAGATAAGTAGCAAGCATGTCATCACCCTTATAACCAAATAGCCATGGCAGACATTACTAATCAATCATGGAAATCTTTCCTGCTGAACCTGGATGTGGCTCCATGCAGGCACTCCCAATCAATTAGAATTGGCAAATGAGATAAAACTTATTCACTATTGACACCATATGCAACACTGTTCAAGGTCCTCAAGATGATGTAAAACAAGCACAAAATGAATGTCTGCTTTCAAAAATGCTATCACTTTCAGAAAATTATTTCAGTCCAAAGTAATTTATTTCAAAGTACTAGGGCAGACCAACTTCTAATGCCAGTGATTTTTGGAGACAGGCAATATCATGAATTGATATTGATAACCTGCTCACAAAATCAAGATCAACCAGGATGAGAGTAGGGATAGGGACCACCTTGAGGGGACGGGATATGAGAATGTGAGTGGGAGAAGGTGGTTGCTGGAGGGCCAGTCAATAGGAGAAGGCATTAACTCAAGAGAAATGTGTGAGTGCATGAAGCTGAGGGTGGAGGTGGAAGTGTAATTTGACAAGGAGGGACACTAAAATTGATAGCTGAGAGAGAATGCGGTATCCACTGTGCTTCAGGGACTGCAATAGTTTGAATGTTTGTCTCCTCAAATTTCATGTTGAGTTTGATCCCCAAAACTGGAGGTGGGGCCCAATGGGAAGTGTTAGGGTCAAAGAGACAGATTCCCCATGAATGGCTTTGCGCTGTCCTCATGGTAATGACTGAGTTCTCACTCATTACTTCCTGCAAGCGCTGGTTGTTAAAAAGAGCCTAGCATCTCCCCTGCCTCTCTCTCTTTCTTCCTCTCTCACTGTGGGATCCCTGCACATACACTCACCTTTGTCTTCCATCATGAGTGGAAGCAGCTTGAGGCCCTCACCAGATGCAGATACTGTTTCTTGTACAGCCTGCAGAACCATGAGTCAAAAAATCCTCTTTTCTTTATAATTACGCAGCCTCAGGAATTCCTTTATAGCAACACTAAATGGACTAAGACATGGACAAAGCTGAGATTTAAGGGTGGAAGGAGCAGGTTAAAAGTATTAATTTGTTGCATATCAACACTTGTGAGTAAGATAGCTCTTCTCTTTGCCTCTTCACCTTTTTAAAATAAGTGACCATGATAAAAGAAAAGGTTATAGAATTGGGAGAAAAGGACAATATAATATAGGCCCTCCCAAAACCTTTGGGACTGTTTCCCACTATGAGGTAGACTTGGACAAGGACATTTTCTGACTCCCAGAAGTGGTGAATGCCACGTGGTCAGCAAATTCTGTCAAGACTCTTCCAGCCAAACAAGTCTATGTCATCTTGCTTGTTACTTTACCTCTTCAAAGGCAATGGCTACTGGGATGATGGATCTTGGAAGCATTAGCAAATGGAGTCAAAAGAACTAAAGGAAGAGGACCCAAATGTGGAGTGAATGAGACGGAGATTGTGTGAGTTATTAAGTATAGAACAGCCCAACTCCAGGGTGGGAAAAGAGGAATTATGCAAATGCCAGGATAAGCATTTCCACTTTGGAATTCTAAGAAATGAGAGTTTTCTAGAGAAGTTGTTCATCAAGGGAGAAATTCTATGTCAGGAATGTGTCAAAATTTAGAACCAAGCCCCTTTCATAGGCAAGGGAAGCTCAGGTGCCCATTGAGGATGCCCTGAGTTTGGGAAAGAGGACGGTGTCTTCCTGGGCTAAGCAGCTGTCTGCACCACTTTGGATCAATTTCCACTTGAACATGTTGCCACTGCCTCCCAAACTCCATCTTCTAACCCCAAGAATGCATTGTATAGAATTAGTCTCACAATTCCACAGACAGAATTAGCCTCTGCAATGAGAGATCAGCCCTTGACTTGTGGTTAATTACGTACAATTCAAAATCAACCCCCTGTTGTTCACATTTCCCTTGTGCCTGGAGCTCTTGGAAGAAGAAATTGCATGCTGTCCTGGGAAAGGCTGGAGAAGGTGTATGGCACTAGGTTGCAACGTGTTGGCATGTCCTAAAGACACATGTGAGAATAATGTGGTCGATTATTGTGACAGCTGAGGACAGACTTTGCTAGTCAGAATTCTGGGGAAACAACTTTAAGCATAAAAATGTTTCTTTTAAATGATTATTTTATTAGCCTTGTGATCAGTGCAGTACAGGATTCTGTTCCTGTTGAAAGAAGTAAAGCATTCGTACATCCCCAGCGTCCTTTAGTGAGCTCTCTAGGGCAGGGACCAGGGAACTATGGCCTGTGGGCCACATTCTACTCACTCCTTGTTTTTATATAGTTTCATCAGAACATATAATTTGTTTACATATGGTCTATGGCTGCTTTGAACTACAACAGAAGATTTGAGTAGCTGCAGCAGAGACCAAATACCCTGAATGGCTCACAGAGCCTAAAGTATGTACTACCTGGCTCTTTATAGGAAAAAGTTCACCAACCCCTGATTTAAGGAAATATCAGAGAAACCACCTAACCTTGTGTTTTGAAGCTGGATTCTGCTGGTCCATGACCTCCTGACCTTTTCCCTGCTCTGTTCTGCAATGCAGGAAGTTGCAAAGGAGCTGTCTCCCACAGGTGTGTTTGAGGCTCCTGGGTCAACTGGCTTCTGTCTGGATTCAGCAATGGCAGATACTGACAGTAGACTAAAGAGGGAGAAGATTAAACACACACATACACACGTATACACACACAGATATGTATACACACATACACATATACACAAATATACATATACACACATCCACACATTTATACATACGCACACATGCACACTACACACATATGTACATACATACACACATGCACACATACATATACACATGCACACATATATACATATACACATATACATACAAACATGCATACATTTATACATATACACATATGCACATATATGCACATAAACACATGCATACATATATACATATACACAATATACACATATACATATATACACAAACACACAGTTTTACATATACACATATACACACATATACACAAACATACATATACACACATACATTCACACATACACATGCACACACCACATATGCACACATGAACACACATATACACACATACCACATATGCACACACATACACACACACACACACACACAATTCAGTCAGCATCTCCAGTGGCAACTGTGAACCTTCTGTAGCCCCAGCTACTGTTGGCTTGGCCCCCTGTAGTGCCAGCTTCTGCTGAGGAGCCCCAGACCCTGGACTCCAGTAACACTGTCCTTTGACCCTCCAGCCAGGAGGTGGTAGGAGCTTCCTGCTGTACTGTTCTCTGTGATATCCCATGGTTGTTAGTAAATTCCTCAGCCCTTCCATCCCCTGTATAACCAGTTTCTTTTATCAAATTCCTGATTTTAAATCCATAGATTTGTTTCTGTTTTGTTGGTTGGATCCTGACAGGTCCAGGTCCTGACCCTGAATCCTGGCCATAGCACCAAAGTCCTGTTAGGGTCTGCTTTCTGTTTTCCACCTTGATGGGGCTGTTGGAGTTTTGCTTTGAATACTGGGTGGCTGTGTTCTTCCAAATTGTTGGAGCAGACAGCTTCATTAGCTAAGGAGTCCTTGCTACAATCATGGGCTTCTCTAGCCTCACCAGATGAATATCCATCTCCATCCTCAAATATCTCTCTGCTGCTCACAGTGAGATGGGACCCCAGGGAGGTGGCACTATCATAGCTCTCAGTTCCTGTGTCCCTATTGCCGAGAAACGTCATCTACCACCAAGAAAGGTCATCTACCACCGAGAAAGGTCATCTACCACCGAGAAAGGTCATTCTTCTGATGCTCTTTGCTTGTTTCCACAGTGCTCACACTCCCAACACACCTCTGCCCAACTCCAGCCTAGAATAATAACTCCAACCTCACTCCTACCACAGATTGTTTGGCTTTGATGCTGTCAACATTTGAATCTTGGCCCTTCCTAGCCCATCATTTTTCCATGATTTAAAAATTGATGCTGAAAAACAAAAAAAATCAGTGGTCAGAACATTTAAGAAAATACTGGATTAAACAAATTAAAAGAGGTCTCTTCAATACAGGACTTCTCAGAGCCTTTAAAATAAGAGGCAATTGAGACAGCAGTGTTTTCAAAACTAATTTGAGCATGGAACTTTTCTTCTCTGTGTGGGGATCATCTCATGGGGCTTAGGATCCATGAAACATTATTTGATATGATGAATATTTGTTGTTTCTGTCTGTCCAGATTCCATCTTTCTCTTACCCCCTTCTTCTGGTGACAGTATAACTCTCTTGAGTCAGAGACCTTTTCCATCTGGTATGGGTGGGACTGACCTTCCTGCCATCATCTTCAACAACAGAGTTGTGATGTCATCCAGTTGTGTCCCCAGTGATTGAGGATGGGAAGGTATCTAAATTGGGACAACCAGAGTCCTTAGGGAGACTTTTCTAACAAGGATTTCAGGGAGAACTTGTTCTTTCTTTCACTGGGGGTATTGAGTTGCTAGAATAATAGTGGGCCAGGGGTCTAATGGCTATCAGGTATGAAGAAGCTATTGGAATAGAAACCAAGCCAAGAGCCATAACAGAATTGACAGCTAGAGAGAAAGCAGAACCCTGGCAATATTTCCTGAGCCCCTGGACCCAGTCAAGTCGGAAACTGGTTCCATTCCTTTGACTCCCTAGTTACATGAGCTAATAAATCCTACCATTCCATTTTTATTTTACTATTATTAATAATTTTATTTTTGCTTAAGGTAGGTTGAGTTCACCCTTTTGTCTCTCACAAATAAAATATGCCTGGCTAATAGATGGAGAAAACACAGCCTCTTCTGGCTCAAAGTACATGCCATGCTGCCTTGGGTCAGAATCCCCCTGCTGGCTTTGAATCCTTAGAATGCAATCCCCAAGGCCAAGCCCTGTGCTTGGTATTCTGTCCCAACCACTCAAGGTCCCCTGAAGAGAAAAGGCCATGTAGAAATCAGGGCTTGAACGGGAGAAGACAGATGGAGCAGGACAGGAACACAGGGTAGCCTCCATCCATAATTCATCTTTCCAAAGCCAGGTCGCAGTCTCAACATCCTGGATCTTGGTTTTGTGTGAACCCATGAGATGGGGCCTTCAGGGAATGGACACCCAGCACTGTGCCTCTTCTTAAATTATGCCATGATTCTACATGTGCCCTAAATTTCCATCTTCTCTGCTGTTACACCGTTCCAACACCAAAGATCATTGATTCCAGCCCTGGAATGATTTACTTGGTGCAACTAGAAAACAACATATGTTGACTTGAATGATATTCAGATTAATAAATGAGAGACTCCAAGGCCTTCCAGCTGAGAAGCAGTTTTCATTCAGAAATTACTCATGTGGAATGGCAGAAGTGCCAAGAATACAGGTGTAAACAAGTGGCAGAAATGAGAAGAACCCGATGCGTGAAGAGAACAATGAAAATATTACCTCGTATGCTGAACGCCCCTCAACATTGGAAAAGAGCTTCCACAAACAATCTTGGTGATGCTCAAACCACCCTCTCAACAGGTGAAGGTGATTAGCCCCATTCTTCAGAGGAGATCATCCAGGTGGCCAAGAATACAAAATGACCCAAAGTGCCCCATATCAGGTAGCCAGAGGGGGCAGTCAGGGCTTGAATGTGAGATGCCTGACTCAGGTCCAGGTCTCTTTGCACATCAGACAGGGATGGTTAGCTGGTTTCCATCTCTGATCAACATGGAGCTGACTCTATTTCCCATTTTTCAGCCATCCCAACAACTCCACCCCAAAATCCAAAGTTTGCCCCTCAACACTAAACACCACTTTGCTGGAATGTCTATGTTTTCCTTCGACCATTAGGCTTCCCAGTTGTCACCTGGGGAAACTGTGACTATAGATTCCAGCTCAAACCATAAAGGGTTAAGAACTAAAAATAGTGTGATAGCAATTAAAGCTCTTCTTTTTCCTAATCATTTATTTCTTGATTTGTTAGCTGAAAGCC